GTGCCGGGCCTCCCCGGGATCTCACCTGGGTTGACCGGGTCTCGGCCCCGGGGCCGGTCGGAGGCTGAGGCCGCAGGGGGCAGCAGCAGCGGCAGCAGCAGCAGGAACCGGGGTCCAGGCCCCGAGGAGGTCATGGTGGGGAGCGGGCCCAGACAGCACCCAGGATCCTGGGATCTCCGCTACGCGCCTGGATCCCAGCTCCGGAGGGGAGCTCTGGAAAGGGGGCGCTCGGGCTGCTGTGCGGCCGCCGCGGGGAGCAGCTTGGCTGGGGCTACGCCCTGAAAAAAAGGCGTATCCGGAGGCTACAGAAAGCTCCAGATGCCGGCGCCACAGACAAGGCGAGGATTGTCCCGGGCGCACGGGAGGCGGGGGAGGGGCGGCGGCTCGGGCCGGCGGGCGGGAGACAGGGACTCTGGGCTGAGCCAGCCGCTTGACACATGTGGAAGCTGAAACCTGGACAGGGGAAGTGACCCCTGGCGGAGGGTCGGGCGGGACGCGGGGGCGGGTCCTGGCCGCAGCCCTGCCCAGAGAGTGCGGGCGGAAGACGGGGAGAGCGAGAGGCTGGCGGCGACAGGGAGGGAGGAAGCCTAGGAGTCCGCCGCGGGACGGAGGCCTGGGGGAACTGGGAGTTCAGCTTTCTGCAGAGGGCCACTAGGAACCTCGGATTGCCCACGGAAGCCAGCCACTTTCTTTGACAGTCCAGCCCACCTCCTCTTCTGCCCGGAGAAGCTCCAGGGGCTGCCTTTGTGATCACAGCATCTTCACAAGGACCAAAGGAAAATAAGATTTCTTGTAAGAACACCGTGACCACATCTTTAAAATGACCCATTTCGTGGCTCCCACAAGATTTACACCTCCACACTGAGGCCGGAAGTGGTTTTGCCCCTATAAAACATGGCGAAAAGCTTTCTTGTCTCCAAGGAAACGCCACGTAATGAGTCAAAGCTGTGGCGCACGCGCAGAAGTACAAGCTACCGGAAGTGATGGCGCCCCTACTAAAGCCTTGGGGTTAGTACGCGTGCGCAGCAGTTTCTTCCGACAGTTGTGTTGTGCCAATGGTGGAGAAGAAAACTTCGGGTATGTGAGCCCCCGCGGTTCGCCCCCTTCCCCTTCCCAAGTCAGTCCTAGAATTTTCTTACCTAGTCATTCCTCTTTTTTGGTCTCGCTCTTTCGCCTAGGCTGGAGTGCAGTGGCATAGTCATAGCTCACTGCAGCCTCGATTTCCTGGGATCAAACCATCCTCCCACCTCAGCCTCCGGAGTGGCTGGAACTGCAAGCATGAGGCCCCACGCCTGGTTAATTTTTAATTTGTTATGTGGTGACGGGCTCTCGCTATGTTGCCCAGGTTGGTCTCCAACTCTTGGCCTCAAAGCGATCCCCTGTAACTTTGCGTGCCCTGCTCCATCCAGTTCGCTCCCAGGACCCCGGGCAGCGGCGGGTGCTGGACCGGGCTGCCCGGCAGCGTCGCATCAACCGGCAGCTGGAGGCCCTGGAGAATGACAACTTCCAGGATGACCCCCACGCGGGACTCCCTCAGCTCGGCAAGAGACTGCCTCAGTTTGATGACGATGCGGACACTGGTGAGGCGGATGGAGGAGGAAGCGGGGGATGGGTGCCAAGCAACGGATCACCCTTGACCCCTAGGAAAGAAAAAGAAGAAAACCCGAGGTGATCATTTTAAACTTCGCTTCCGAAAAAACTTTCAGGCCCTGTTGGAGGAGCAGGTGAGAGGAGGGTCGGCCTGGGAGGACCCCACGGAGTTCTAGAGCCGGCCCCTTGTCTCTGCAGAACTTGAGTGTGGCCGAGGGCCCTAACTACCTGACGGCCTGTGCGGGACCCCCATCGCGGCCCCAGCGCCCCTTCTGTGCTGTCTGTGGCTTCCCATCCCCCTACACCTGTGTCAGCTGCGGTGCCCGGTACTGCACTGTGCGCTGTCTGGGGACCCACCAGGAGACCAGGTGAGCATGAGACCTGCTGTCCACTCCCACTCTCCCCTCATCCTGGCTTCCCCTCTGTCTGCAGGTGTCTGAAGTGGACTGTGTGAGCCTGGGCATTCCCAGAGAGGAAGGGCCGCTGTGCACTGCCCGGCCTTCAGAAAGACAGAATTTCATCACCCAATGCAGGGGGAGCTCTTCCTGGACCAAGGGAGGAGCCGCTCATTCACCCAACAAAACTGTGTCTTATCTGCCAGGAAAGACCAGCCTCACTCCTGGGAACTGTCTGGCAGGTAGGCTGGGCCCCCCAGTGCTGTTAGAATAAAAAGCCTCGTGCCGGAAGCCTTCCTGTTTGGTCGTGGTGTGTTTGAGGT